AAAGTTTTACTGTATCCTTGAAGCCATAAAACCAACAATTTATATCAACTCAAGCCAGACAATATCACAATTAAATTTAAGATAATTCACATTCAAATAAAAACTTCAGTGCTCAAGTCTTAGTTTATTTAAGCTTTGATTTGAAAGGTTCTAAAACAATTTTGTCTAGAAAAGAAAACAAATTGTTATTCTTTCATTTTCTATTTTAATAAAATATATATCCATATTTGTTAAATTTTTAGCTTAAAGGAGAAAAGTTAATTTGATTGGTAAAAGCACCAAGGAGGAATTTTTTAAAAGTGACTCTTTAAAAAAATCTTCAAAGTTGCTTGTATGGTATCTACAATGCCACTTTAATTTTTAAAAGCCAATTTCAATATTAAAGTAATTTTATAAAGTTTCCTTCATTCAGCAAACAAAAGTATCTTTTACTATCAACCTCAAAAACTATAAATCAAATTTACTTTTAAAAAGCTAATTTTTATGCATCAGTTTTTCTTATATGTAACTAAAATAAAGGGGAGAAAAAATCCAAATGACAAAACTATCAAATAATTTGTGCTAAAACTAATTTTTACACTGGAAAAATATATTACACTGGCTATATATTAATTATGGTATTAGGGCAATATTTTTAATCCTCATAAAATTAACAACATGGACTATGTTGTCATTTGGTGTCCTATTTCATTCAAAAAGCAGATTGTTTGATCTCCTGGGAAATCACCAAAATGAAAAGGATGACTTTAAAACTATATCATTTTTCATAAACTAATATTCACCAAAACATGAATGTTTATTACACAATAATAAAATCACACAAGTTTATAGTCAAATTAGTTGAAGCAGACTGAGTGCAGCAGTTACAACAAATAACTTAAGCACAGTTCTCTAGTACAACACACTGCATTTCACCCTAGAGAAAGAATGCTGGCAAAGATCTCTACCACATGGAAACTGTTCTTAAAGCTGCTGGGCCCTGAAATTTTACTCAGCAGTTTGAAATCAAGACATAGCTTTTCTCATTCACCCTCCCACTTGGGGCTAATGCACAGACATGAACATCTATTGAGGAAAACCACAAAAAACTTCAAAACAGCTACAACGGTAGGCTTACTTTTCATATATTATTTTAAATATTGGGACTTTATTTTAACTATTTATACTACAGGTATCCTAAGAATATTTCAATTAAATATTAGTATGTCTGCTGAAGGCACTTAATTATTAAGAAACTTAAAATTATCAATCTTTCTTGAATTTCTGATAGAGAAGTAAAACTATTTTCCAAAACTATTTTTCAGAATGTTCACTGATACATAAAAACTGCTAGCATCTAATTAAAGATCACTAAGGGTTAAATACTGTTCTCTGGCCCTTACTGCGCACACCCTGCCAAAACATCCTCTAAGCTTTTAAATATTGCTTCGATGGTCTGAATTTTTATTTCCAGGGAAAAAGAGAGTTTTGTCCCACAGTCAGCAGGCCACTAGTTTATTAACTTCCAGTCACCTTGATTTTTGCTAAAATGAAGACTCTGCAGTCTACACTTCTCCTGTTACTGCTTGTGCCTCTGATAAAGCCAGCACCACCAACCCAGCAGGACTCACGCATTATCTATGATTATGGAACAGATAATTTTGAAGAATCCATATTTAGCCAAGATTATGAGGATAAATACCTGGATGGAAAAAATATTAAGGTACTTTATTTCTATTCTAAATTTAGCTTCTAAGCTAGGTAACAAACTTTTATTTTTCCAATAGGAAAAAGAAACTGTGATAATACCCAATGAGAAAAGTCTTCAATTACAAAAAGATGAGGCAATAACACCATTACCTCCCAAGAAAGAAAATGATGGTAAGTATCATCTAAATATTTTTCAAATGGATTTCATATTTTTATGATTTTATTCCCAATTTAGAAATGCCCACGTGTCTGCTGTGTGTTTGTTTAAGTGGCTCTGTATACTGTGAAGAAGTTGACATTGATGCTGTACCACCCTTACCAAAGGAATCAGCCTATCTTTACGCACGATTCAACAAAATTAAAAAGCTGACTGCCAAAGATTTTGCAGACATACGTAAGTTAAGCTGAAATATGATATTAGTATTACGTAGTTGTTTTTTATATTTTTTTCCCTCTAGCTAACTTAAGAAGACTCGATTTTACAGGAAATTTGATAGAAGATATAGAAGATGGTACTTTTTCAAAACTTTCTCTGTTAGAAGAACTTTCACTTGCTGAAAATCAACTACTAAAACTTCCAGTTCTTCCTCCCAAGCTCACTTTATTTAATGCAAAATACAACAAAATCAAGAGTAGGGGAATCAAAGCAAATGCATTCAAAGTAAGTATTTTATAGTAAAACTAAGCATAGTATCAATAACACTCACATGAAATTTTCCTTACAGAAACTGAATAACCTCACCTTCCTCTACTTGGACCATAATGCCCTGGAATCCGTGCCTCTTAATTTACCAGAAAGTCTACGTGTAATTCATCTTCAGGTATGATAGTTCCTTTCACAATATCTGACTCTTTCTGAACAATGTTTTCCTCGTTTTTTTTCAGTTCAACAACATAGCTTCAATTACAGATGACACATTCTGCAAGGCTAATGACACCAGTTACATCCGGGACCGCATTGAAGAGATACGCCTGGAGGGCAATCCAATCGTCCTGGGAAAGCATCCAAACAGTTTTATTTGCTTAAAAAGATTACCGATAGGGTCATACTTTTAACCTCTATTGGTACAACATATAAATGAAAGTACACCTACACTAATAGTCTGTCTCAACAATGAGTAAAGGAACTTAAGTATTGGTTTAATATTAACCTTGTATCTCATTTTGAAGGAATTTAATATTTTAAGCAAGGATGTTCAAAATCTTACATATAATAAGTAAAAAGTAAGACTGAATGTCTACGTTCGAAACAAAGTAATATGAAAATATTTAAACAGCATTACAAAATCCTAGTTTATACTAGACTACCATTTAAAAATCATGTTTTTATATAAATGCCCAAATTTGAGATGCATTATTCCTATTACTAATGATGTAAGTACGAGGATAAATCCAAGAAACTTTCAACTCTTTGCCTTTCCTGGCCTTTACTGGATCCCAAAAGCATTTAAGGTACATGTTCCAAAAACTTTGAAAAGCTAAATGTTTCCCATGATCGCTCATTCTTCTTTTATGATTCATACGTTATTCCTTATAAAGTAAGAACTTTGTTTTCCTCCTATCAAGGCAGCTATTTTATTAAATTTTTCACTTAGTCTGAGAAATAGCAGATAGTCTCATATTTAGGAAAACTTTCCAAATAAAATAAATGTTATTCTCTGATAAAGAGCTAATACAGAAATGTTCAAGTTATTTTACTTTCTGGTAATGTCTTCAGTAAAATATTTTCTTTATCTAAATATTAACATTCTAAGTCTACCAAAAAAAGTTTTAAACTCAAGCAGGCCAAAACCAATATGCTTATAAGAAATAATGAAAAGTTCATCCATTTCTGATAAAGTTCTCTATGGCAAAGTCTTTCAAATACGAGATAACTGCAAAATATTTTCCTTTTATACTACAGAAATGAGAATCTCATCAATAAATTAGTTCAAGCATAAGATGAAAACAGAATATTCTGTGGTGCCAGTGCACACTACCTTCCCACCCATACACATCCATGTTCACTGTAACAAACTGAATATTCACAATAAAGCTTCTGAGTAACACTTTCTGATTACTCATGATAAACTGACATGGCTAACTGCAAGAATTAAATCTTCTATCTGAGAGTAATAATTTATGATGACTCAGTGGTGCCAGAGTAAAGTTTCTAAAATAACATTCCTCTCACTTGTACCCCACTAAAAGTATTAGACTACACATTACATTGAAGTTAAACACAAAATTATCAGTGTTTTAGAAACATGAGTCCGGACTGTGTAAGTAAAAGTACAAACATTATTTCCACCATAAAGTATGTATTGAAATCAAGTTGTCTCTGTGTACAGAATACATACTTATTCCCATTTTTAAGCATTTGCTTCTGTTTTCCCTACCTAGAATGTCAGATGTTTTTCAGTTATCTCCCCATTTGTCAAAGTTGACCTCAAGATAACATTTTTCATTAAAGCATCTGAGATCTAAGAACACAATTATTATTCTAACAATGATTATTAGCTCATTCACTTATTTTGATAACTAATGATCACAGCTATTATACTACTTTCTCGTTATTTTGTGTGCATGCCTCATTTCCCTGACTTAAACCTCACTGAGAGCGCAAAATGCAGCTTTATACTTTTTACTTTCAATTGCCTAGCACAATAGTGAGTACATTTGAATTGAATATATAATAAATATTGCAAAATAAAATCCATCTAAATAGAAGGGTTCTGTTTTATTTGGAAAAATTGAATCTTTAAACTATCATAATCTTGAATGACTGTCATCTTTCTAGTTTTCAGAAAAATAATGTATTCCTATATTATTTTTATGATAAAACTTATGGAGCAAAACACCATCAAATAACTCTCAAATTAAGAAAAAATTCAAAAGTCAGTAGTTTTAGATAAGATAATGATAAGGGAGAAAGAACATTGGTAAAAGGTATGAATTCCAGAATTAAAGAAATAATTTGGGGATTTCTAGATAAGAGGATATATATGAACATGCATACCTTACACCTTCATATACACAACCTTAAATCACAAATAAAACAAAATAAACAATACAAATTATACCACCAAGATTCAGAAGATATCAGACGAAATAATTAGAGAAAGTAAAAATATGCTGTCTCCATTATATTCATAATGTTTCATTCTTGACACTAATAATTAGAGGCTTTAAATTTTTAAATGATTTACTTTTTACTAACATTGCTGAAAAAAACTAAAGACATACATAAATGGAAAGATGTCTTGTGTTTATGGATGGTAAGATTTAATGTTGTTAAGACAACAATACTATCCAATATGATATGCAGACTGAACACAGTTGCCATCAAAATCTCAATGATGCTTTCACACAAATAAAATGGAACTTCAAGAGACCCCCAAATAAAGAGAAGAATCTTGAAAATAAGAATAAAGATAGAAGACTCACATTTCCTAACTTCA